TCTTCACTAAAATCTGTAAAAACTGGTAGATATTGTTGGTGATGCTGGTGGCGGTGGTTGATAGGCTCAGGAAACATGGCTGACATCGCCCTGCCGTGAATTCTGGTATAGTTAAGCCCAGCTTCTCTTTCTTTTTGTCACTGGGGCTCTGGGTGGAGGGAGTAACAGAACAGGGGCAGCAGTTTGCACCTTCTGCTGGCCCTGTTTGCAGACTCAGCTTTTCTTTCCCTGGGCTACGTTGGCAGGTGATACGATCTCTCTGTTCCTCACCCCATGGAGAGGTGAATCTAAAATGAGTGGGTCTGTTAGGGTCTGCATGTCTGTACGTTCCCCTTCTGAGGGGAACTGGCTCCTGGACCCCGTTGCCCTGCTCCAGCTGGGGACCCAAGTGCAGCCATCCCAGGCAGGCCCGGCCCCGGGAGGCCTCCACCAGGGCTCTGCCAAGCAGCAGAGGCTGCCTCTCTAAAGATCCCCTGTCGGGAGAGTGCCTGCCATTTATGGAGCGGGCAGGCAGTAGGAACCAGATAGGCGAGCTAGCTGGAGGCAGCAAGCTCAAGGGGACTGGGCTGCTGCGTGGCGTTCACTGTGCAGCTTGAAGAAGACCCCACGAAGCCTGGACAGAGCCCCAGCTTGGTAAATATTTGTTGACCGATCGGTTGAATGAAATGGTCTTGGGGCAGAGGGGGAGTGGTTTTGTAATGGGGACTGGCGGCGGAAACAGCAGAGTCCCGTCTCTCTAACGGCTAAACTTTAGCGCAAAACAGACACACCGATTAAGGTTCACCGTGTGCCAGGGCCAGGCTGGGCTTCTTCTAGGTGGTTGCGGCGGGCGCGGCTCAGCCTGGGTGCTCCGGAAGCTCCGAGCAGCGCAGGCCGACGGCGACCGTGCGGGACCCGCCCAGCCGCGCTTCCGCCCCGCCTCTGGCCACAGGCGCGAACTGCGCGGCCGCTGCCACCAGGGGGCAGGCCAGGGCAGCGGGAGGCAGGGCGGGGACGCGGTGACGCGGGCACTGCCGGGTCCCGTGACTGCGCGCCCCGCCCGGAGTCCCCGCCGCCGTCATGCAGTCCCCGGCGGTGCTCGTCACCTCCAGGTGAGCCAGACCCCCGCGCCCCACACCGCACATGAACCCCACCTGCCTTCTTTTCCCCTGGCAGGCGACTTCAGAATGCCCACACTGGCCTCGACCTGACTGTGCCCCAGCACCAGGAGGTACGGGGCAAGATGATGTCTGGACACGTGGAGTACCAGATCCTGGTGGTGACCCGTCTGGCTGCGTTCAAGTCGGCCAAGCACAGGCCCGAGGATGTCGTCCAGTTCTTGGTGAGCCGGAGGCTCTGGCCAGGATGTTTCGAACTCAGGAAACCACATGCTCCTCTCATTCCAGGTCTCCAAAAAGTACAGCGAGATTGAGGAGTTTTACCAGAAACTGAGCAGTCGTTATGCAGCAGCCAGCCTCCCCCCACTACCCAGGAAGGTCCTGTTTGTTGGGGAGTCTGACATCCGGGAGAGGAGAGCCGTGTTCAATGAGATCCTGCGCTGTGTCTCCAAGGATGCCGAGTTGGCAGGCAGCCCAGAGCTGCTAGAGTTCTTAGGTACCCAAGGCTCTGCCCCATGTCCCTCAGGTCCAAGTCCATTCTTTTCTGTCTTCCTCCACAGGTACCAGATCCCCAGGGGCTGCAGGGCTCACCAGCAGAGATTCCTCTGTCCTGGATGGCACAGACAGTCAGACAGGGAATGATGAAGAGGCTTTCGACTTTTTTGAGGAGCAAGACCAAGTGGCAGAAGAGGGTCCGCCCGTCCAGAGCCTGAAGGGCGAGGATGCTGAGGAATCCTTGGAGGAGGAGGAGGCGCTGGACCCTCTGGGCATTATGCGGTTGGTCTCCTGTTGTTGAGAGGGCCCCTTTGCCTCACCTTGTGCTTTGTCTGTGATTCTCCAGCTCCAAGAAGCCCAAGAAACATCCCAAAGTGGCCGTGAAAGCCAAGCCCTCGCCCCGGCTCACCATCTTTGACGAGGAGGTGGACCCTGATGAGGGGCTCTTTGGCCCGGGCAGGAAGCTGTCTCCACAGGACCCCTCGGAGGACGTGTCATCCGTGGACCGTAAGTAGAGCCCCATGGTCTGCTCCTGGTGTCCTCTGACCCCCCTGCTGCTGCCTTCCCACAGCCCTGAAGCTATTTGATGATCCTGACCTCGGCGGGGCCATCCCCCTGGGTGACTCCCTCCTGCTGCCAGCCGCCTGTGAGAGTGGAGGGCCCACACCCAGCCTCAGCCACAGGGACGCCTCCAAGGAACTGTTCAGGTACCACCTGTCCCCAGCGGCGCTTGGCCAGCAAAACACACATCTGTTCTTGTTATTCCTGCAGGACACTGGCTCATAAGGGATTTCAATGTGCACAGAGCAACTGCCTCCTCACCTCCCCACGGATTCCACTACAACCATCTAGGAGGACCACAGCAGCTTCGTCTAGCCTTCCCCTTCCCCCAGGATCCTGGGCTGGGGTGGAGGAGGAGGCGCCACTGCAGATCCAGTATGGTGAGAGGTGAGAAAGCTGTTCCCCAGGCCTGGGTGCTGTGCTATTCCCTCTCCCACCTCTTCTCCTTCAGAACTGTCCTACACTTCCAAATTATCTCATCTCCCCTCTGCACCCCCATCCCTGGCTGCTGGTGTCAAGAGGAAAGCAACCCGCTCAACTAAATCACATGGATACAGACGCAGTGAACAATGTCCAAGTGGGTCCTTGAAAAGTAGCCTCTATCTGGGGATGCTAAGTCTGGAGGGAGAGGGAGGTGCTCTTTCGAGGGGCAGCCAGCAGCCTGGTGCCCTCTGCTTTGCAGAACTTGGGATAAGGCAGAAACCCTGCCGGGTCAGACCAGGGCTCCTCAAGAGGCCTGGGGCTCACTTGCCCTCCTCAAGGCTTTGAGGACCCCTTGGGGAACTGCCTCTCCTCTTGTTGCCCTAAACCCACACCATCTTGGCACCTGGCCCCTGCAGGGTTCTGCATTCCTGAACCAGGAGAGAGCCATGTTCAGGAATGCAGGCTGACTTCTCAGCAGCTCTGCATCCATCACAAATAGCTGATGCTCTCCGAAGGCCTCTAGAAACCTGCAGAGCACCCTCCTTGCCTTTCTCTGTGTCTTTCCAGCTTTCTCAGAGGGACCCAAAGACTTCCAGAGGGGAGCTTTCCACTCCTGATAGTAGATAAAGGATGGCTTCTCTATCCCATCCAAATGCTATAGAAATGTACACGTGTGGAAATCCCTATCAACATGACAAAGAGTTCATCAGGGTCAGAGATTTGTGTTGGAAAATGGGAAGAGGATTATACTGAACTAATGACTAAACCAGATCAAAGAAGTCACAACCTAAAAGTGGCCCAACAGAGATCAGCAGCAGAGTCTCCATAGAGGGTCAAGCCAGGAGGCCCAGCCGTCATCATTCAGAGTCCTAGAAAATGGAGAAAATAACCGCTGTTGGAAAATACAGGTCTTTGTCTGGAAGGCAGGACATCCTAAAATACCCTTATGAAATTTCGGAAGGCCAATGATAAGATCTTAGCTTCCAGAAAATAAAAAAAGAGGTCACTTGCAAGAAAAGGGAATCGCATTAGCATCAGAATTTGCATTTGCATCAGAATTTACAACAGCATAGATGCTAGAGGTCAATGGGATCAGAGAGAAAATGATTTTGAACCTTCAATTCTACAACTAGGCAAACTATCAATTAAATACCCTTTCAGACAAAGATTGTTTGAGGACATATTACATGCAAAATTAGAAAGGAATCTGAAAGACAGGAAGGCATGGGGTAGAACGAACAGTGGAATTAGCGCAGTGTGGTGCCCTGAAAGGAAATCCCAGCTGCGGGCTGCACAGGAACCAGAAAGCCAGTTCAGAACCTTCCCCACTGATTACAAATCTGGGTGATTTTAAGGACATGGAAAAGAAGAGTGTGTTTCTTCTTTGGATGAGAAATGAAAGGCAGAACAAGAAGGAGCCAGGAAAAAGAACAAACTGAACACGGCAGTCATGGCCCAAATATGTACAATTTAAACTAAAATGCAGCAACTGATGGGTTTGAGAAGCTGATGGCGTGTGCAGTAAGAGAATCCCTCTGACCCCAAGTCTTGTGTCTTCTTCAAGCAGCCTAGGTTTAGTGACTTGAGAATACAGTTGCTTCTCTGAGGGGCCAACCTGGTACTGTTTTTGTAATCATAGTACTATAAGAGCTATGTTGAAATCGACCTATAGACAAAGCCCAGAAGTCATAGCTTAGAAATGCGGTAACCTTGATCATATAAAAGAAGTTAATAAAGTAAAAGAATTTGATAATATATTTGATAAAGTTGAAGGGTCTGATGATGTAAA